CCGTTCCTCTAGAGATAACACAAACTCACTTAACACTCAGTCTCTGCCTTCAAAGAGCTGACGCTTTAGTTGAGAAATCAGACCTTAACGCACCTCCTGTGTTGTAACAACATAGACCAATATATTCACAATATATAACATTAGGTTTTAATCTCTCTGTAATCAGCTGGGTTTTGATGGGAAAAACCAGGTGGCTGGAATGTACAGTGCCTTTCTGTTTTAACATTTAAGAGGAGGTCACACTCACCAGGGATTTTTCCATTGCACTCTCTCTTTTTAAAAGTTTACAGCGAATAGCTGAACTTACATTTCACTATTATGTAAAAATACTTTCCCTCAACTTTCCAATTACTTAGGGGATAAAAAAGGAGAGGAATACTGGGGTTTTGCAAAGTCCTGCAGGTAAATTCTAAAGTCATTATTATCTTTAATACCTAGCTTAGAAATTCTTTCAACAAGTGGTGATTATTTTCCTCCATTCACATCTCCCCTTCCTAACCCATAAAACAATGTTCACAAATTGAAAAGCACACAAGTGAGAAAAAAATCAGCCTAATTCCACCAGAGGTAAATTTCACTGTTCCTTTCAGTTTTTGTCTAAGCACACGTGACTGTATGTATTGCTTTGCAATCCGCTTTCTTTTTGCAAATATATTTCTTGTGGGTATTTTCCCATGTATTTTCTTAGGTCGCTTTTAACCTCTTCATTCTTTTCCTTCTCTCTAGGGCACCAGGGGCCAGGGAGGCCCAATCTCAGAGCGCTGCGGGCTCTGCTGGTGATAGAAACAATATGGTGAAGTTATAAGGAGAGGGGAGGGGTGGGGGGCGGGAAAGATTCCTTAGGATAGAAAAAAAACAATGAAGAAAGCTCCACTTGAAGACCTATGAAATTTCCGACACTAGAACCTTTGTATATAGTTTTCGGTAACCTTCGGCAGGGGGCGCTCTGAAATTGTTGCCACTTTCCGGACAGCCTCCCATACTTTACCCTCTACAAAATTGTACAGTGTTTCCGGCCCTTCTCAGTTGTGGACGCTCGTAAGTTTTCGGCAGTTTCCGGGGAGACTCGGGGACTCCGCGTCTCGCTCTCTGTGTTCCAATCGCCCGGTGCGGTGGTGCAGGGTCTCGGGCTAGTCATGGCGTCCCCGTCTCGGAGACTGCAGACTAAACCAGTCATTACTTGTTTCAAGAGCGTTCTGCTAATCTACACTTTTATTTTCTGGGTGAGAGACGAAGGCGCCTGGGGCCGGCAGGGGATCCCGGGCTTTTAGTTGTGGGGGGTGTGACCCTGAGCGGCGGGAGCTCAGGTCGGGAACGGTGTGGGGTTTGGGCGGCCATCGCGCCTGGGACCCCGACGCCGGCGACCAGTGACTGGGCCCCGAACAAAGAGCTCAGGCATCTCGCCGGCGCTGGGGTCGGAGTGCGGGACGAAGGCAGCCGAGAGGCTGAGCTGGGACCCAGACGTACCAGCGTTCGAGTTCGATACGGGAGGCGAGGTGGGGCCTTAAGCCCCCAGAGCACGCAGACGGTGACCCTGGACCTTTGCAAAGGCAAGCAAGGCTTGCCCGGCCCCTTTGAGGGCTCACTTGCATAATAGTGTCTTTCTTTTCACTGCTTCGTAAGAGAGGAGTGTTTCGCAGGTAAGTATGGTATGCCTCCACTCCCGCCAGTCTAACTGTTTGTATTCTCTGAATTCCCACATAGATCACTGGCGTTATCCTTCTTGCAGTTGGCATTTGGGGCAAGGTGAGCCTGGAGAATTACTTTTCTCTTTTAAATGAGAAGGCCACCAATGTCCCCTTCGTGCTCATTGCTACTGGTACCGTCATTATTCTTTTGGGCACCTTTGGTTGTTTTGCTACCTGCCGAGCTTCTGCATGGATGCTAAAACTGGTGAGTCCTTGTTTTCATTAGAATTGATTCTTTGCTGACTTGGACTTTCTTTCTTATCCTGCAGTATGCAATGTTTCTGACTCTCGTTTTTTTGGTCGAACTGGTCGCTGCCATCGTAGGATTTGTTTTCAGACATGAGGTAAGCCTGAATTAGGGAAGCTTAGCATGTTATTTCTTACTGACATTGTGTTTCTTTGCTATAGATTAAGAACAGCTTTAAGAATAATTATGAGAAGGCTTTGAAGCAGTATAACTCTACAGGAGATTATAGAAGCCATGCAGTAGACAAGATCCAAAATACGGTAAGTGGTAACCACCACCTAGAGGGGAACACTAAACTGTAAATGCTTTTGTTGGGTTTTTCAGTTGCATTGTTGTGGTGTCACCGATTATAGAGATTGGACAGATACTAATTATTACTCAGAAAAAGGATTTCCTAAGAGTTGCTGTAAACTTGAAGATTGTACTCCACAGAGAGATGCAGACAAAGTAAACAATGAAGTAAGGTGCCTTTTAAAATTTTCTATTTGGCAGTATTTAATCTTTGTTTTTTTCCTCCCATTAGGGTTGTTTTATAAAGGTGATGACCATTATAGAGTCAGAAATGGGAGTCGTTGCAGGAATTTCCTTTGGAGTTGCTTGCTTCCAAGTAAGTTTTTGTAGTTACTTAGGAAATATTTCTGTATTTAATTTTGTTCCTATTTTATTTCTAGCTGATTGGAATCTTTCTCGCCTACTGCCTCTCTCGTGCCATAACAAATAACCAGTATGAGATAGTGTAACCCAATGTATCTGTGGGCCTATTCCTCTCTACCTTTAAGGTGCGTTCATTTTGGTCCTCAGCTCTGTTAGTCAAGTACATTAACTTTTTTTCTTTAATTTTAGGACATTTAGGGTCCCCCCTGTGAATTAGAAAGTTGCTTGGCTGGAGAACTGACAACACTACTTACTGATAGACCAAAAAACTACACCAGTAGGTTGATTCAATCAAGATGTATGTAGACCTAAAACTACACCAATAGGCTGATTCAATCAAGATCCGTGCTCGCAGTGGGCTGATTCAATCAAGATGTATGTTTGCTATGTTCTAAGTCCACCTTCTATCCCATTCATGTTAGATCGTTGAAACCCTGTATCCCTCTGAAACACTGGAAGAGCTAGTAAATTGTAAATGAAGTAATACTGTGTTCCTCTTGACTGTTATTTTTCTTAGTAGGGGGCCTTTGGAAGGCACTGTGAATTTGCTATTTTGATGTAGTGTTACAAGATGGAAAATTGATTCCTCTGACTTTGCTATTGATGTAGTGTGATAGAAAATTCACCCCTCTGAACTGGCTCCTTCCCAGTCAAGGTTATCTGGTTTGATTGTATAATTTGCACCAAGAAGTTAAAATGTTTTATGACTCTCTGTTCTGCTGACAGGCAGAGAGTCACATTGTGTAATTTAATTTCAGTCAGTCAATAGATGGCATCCCTCATCAGGGTTGCCAGATGGTGATAACAGTGTAAGGCCTTGGGTCTAAGGCATCCACGACTGGAAGGGACTACTGATGTTCTGTGATACATCAGGTTTCAGCACACAACTTACATTTCTTTGCCTCCAAATTGAGGCATTTATTATGATGTTCATACTTTCCCTCTTGTTTGAAAGTTTCTAATTATTAAATGGTGTCGGAATTGTTGTATTTTCCTTAGGAATTCAGTGGAACTTATCTTCATTAAATTTAGCTGGTACCAGGTTGATATGACTTGTCAATATTATGGTCAACTTTAAGTCTTAGTTTTCGTTTGTGCCTTTGATTAATAAGTATAACTCTTATACAATAAATACTGCTTTCCTCTAAAAAGATCGTGTTTAAATTAACTTGTAGAAAATCTGCTGGAATGGTTGTTGTTTTCCACTGAGAAAGCTAAGCCCTACATTTCTATTCAGAGTACTGTTTTTAGATGTGAAATATAAGCCTGCGGCCTTAACTCTGTATTAAAAAAAATGTTTTTGTTTAAAAAAAACTGTTCCCATAGGTGCAGCAAACCACCATGGCACATGTATACCTATGTAACAAACCTGCACATTCTGCACATGTATCCCAGAACTTAATGTAAACAAAAAAATCTTAAAGTGCAAATATTAAAAAAAACTGTTCTCTGTGAAAAAAATTATATTCCATGTTATAAAGTAGCATATGACTAGTGTTCTCCTAGAGATCAGACTTTTTTGATTGTATAGTTTGCATTAAAAAGTTGTACAGGGAGGGATGTAACCTGTATCTTCAGGATAATAGGGAAATTAATAAGGAAAATAATAATTACTAAAATTTGAGTTGAAGTCAGGGAATTATTTCTTTGGTTTTGAGTCTCTTTATACATCCATTAGTAGAACCTGTCTAGTCTGATTGCCACAGTCCTTGAATTGATGGTAAGGGGGAGTCAGTTACAGTTAGAAAAAAACCTGGGCAAAAACTACTAGTTAAATGATCATGAATTTTGAGTATGTGTTTTAAAATGCTTGGAGTTATTGCAGAAAAATGATATTCTCCATTAGAACATTTGATGTGTGACTTTTGACATAGGATAAGGTGATAAGAAAATTAAGTTGAAAAATAGTGACTCAAGTACAGCAAATCAGATTTTTGGCTACTGAGATTAAAGAAGCAAATATTTAAAGGATTATCAGCAATTTTCAAATACATATTTTTCACTGCAGTGGTTTTGAAGAATGTTTTAAGGTTATATTTAGAGTTTTTAAAAAAGTTTTCCCTCAGCCAGCCATGGTGGCTCACATCTGTAATCCCAGCACTTTGAGAGGCTGAGGCGGGCGGATCACCTGAGGTCAGGAGTTCTAGACCAGCCTGGCCAACATGGTAAAACACCGTCTCTAATAAAAATGCAAAAATTAGCTGGGTGTGGTGGCAAGCACCTGTAATCCCAGCTACTTGGGAGACTGAGGCAGGAGAATCACTTGAATCCAGGAGTCAGAGGTTGCAGTGAGCCGAGATCACACCACTGCACTCCAGCCTGGGCGATAAGAGTGAACCTGCATCTCAGAAAAAAAAAAAAAGTTTTCCCTCATTATTAAAAAGGAAAAATTATAGAAAATTAAAATATAGAATGTAGAAAGAGGAAAAACACCACACATCACTCGTCAGGTGGATTGGTTTGTTTATTTTTAAGATGGGTTTATTTTGGATAGCCAGTTAGAAAACGCCCTTATAGCTGATGTGTGCTTGTGCATACTGAATTGTATACTTAATTCTGAAAGTAATGAGGAAACATTTCACCTAATGATAACTGGTACAAAGGAAAGTTCACGTGTCTTTAATAGTTTGCTAATTAGACTAGCTGGTTAGAAAGAGGGATCACTAGATTGGAGAGAGAGATCCAGTTTCCACTGGAGGCAGTAGGTCTGCTCATTTCCATGGTGACAATCCTAATGGCAGAGGGAGTGAGTTTCCCTTAGTGGCACAGGCTGGGGGTTTTGAGCTTTTAAGTTTTGTTTTATAGAAATCTGGAGAATTTTACATTTTACTTCACTATATATCTATGTTTAAAATAATTCATTTTTGATGTCCCAAAATTGATGTGGGTTGCCTTATTTCCAGGCACCAGGTTGCTCACTGCAAGGTGACATTTTGAGAAGCAGAAATCTCTAGGTATATCTTAAGTGTGAAAAGCTTGTTAGATTTCCATGGCCTATTCCAGGTGGGTTGTTGGGTTTATGTTGTAAGCATCAAACTTTTGTGGAAATAAATACCTAATACAAGGTATAAATACCATTTCTGGTTTTCCTCAGAGCTCA